AGTAACCTGGTGCGGGTCTACAGTATCTGTTATCTCAGCTGATTTCCTTTCTGCCTTTTCATGAACCAGAGACATGTGATTTCCAATTAAAGCACAGCCCTGACCATGTCTTTGCTCAGCTTACAAAACGTCAACGGCTCGCAGCTATCCACCGAATTAAGCCTACTATAATCCCCTTCCTTCCACACTACAACCTATCCACGCATCTGTCCTCTTACTCCTTAGCTTCCATCTTACATGACTAAGAGTTGTTTCCCCAAATACACCCTTATTTACTTTTTTCATTTATAACTCACCACCACCCCCTCCAAAGTTTCACGTGGGTAAATTCTAGACCTCCACGTCATAGGCCAACTCAAATGCCAATCCTTCTAATGAACCTTCTAGAGAGCCCGGGCCTGTTGTCATCTCTATAGCCAATCTTTGGCATCTTGTGGCAATAATCTCATTCTACCTTGTAGAGCTTTCTGGTCTGACTTCCCTTGCCACCTTCTGCTCCCTTTGCCTAAGTATAACACTTTTGAGGAAAAGAACGCTGTTTTAATCATCGTCGCCTCGCCCACAGGCGGTGCTTTATTGTGCTTAATATCGTTTAACGCATCACACACTGCCGAGGGGGTCGGAGGCGGACGCCTTTTGCTGTATCCACACAGACCCGCGCAGGCACACACGTAGGCCGTCTGCCACTCTGACAGACACGTGTCCCCTGGGCCACAGCCCTGGAACTGTCTCGGGATTCCCAGCCTGTGGGCGCTTCCATGCTGGCCAGCGGAAGGGGACGCTTTTTTCTTCAGAACAGCTCCAACGGATACCTCTTATTTTAGACCGCCTGCGGATTCTATCTATAAATCAGCCTAAGCCCCGCTTCCTTTTAAAACAGGATTACGCCGGGTCGAGGGAGCCTGGCGTGGCCGCGCAGTGGCCGGGTCCCGCGGATTCCCCTCCAGCTCCCGCTTGGTAGCGCCCGCTTTGTCAGCGCGCAGCGCTCGCCGGGCGCCCTGCAGGTCTCGCCAGGTCTCACAGCAGACGGTGCCGACGCAGCGGTGTTGCACCTCCCTCTCCGGCTCTGCTGCCCGGGATTTCCCCAGAACCTGCGCCGCGCGAGAAGGAGCCTGGGAGCATCCGCCCACACTGCCCGGACAGTCGGCTCGACTCGGTGCCCTCGGCCCCAGCCGGGCTCCGCTCCTCGGGCGCGCGAGGGGCCGTGGTGGCGGCGGCGCCCGGCATGTTTCATAGTCCGCGGCGGCTCTGCTCGGCCCTGCTGCAGAGGGACGCGCCCGGCCTGCGCCGCCTGCCCGCCCCAGGGCTGCGCCGCCCGTTGTCCCCGCCGGCTGCTGTTCCCAGGCCCGCATCCCCCCGGCTGCTGGCGGCGGCCTCGGCGGCCTCGGGCGCCGCGAGGTCGTGTTCCCGAACAGGTGAGTGCACCCCAGTTCCGGGCGGAGAACGCTGAGTGTGTAACTGTGATTTCCTTTTCCGTAGTGTGTTCCATGGGAACCGGTACAAGCAGACTCTATAGTGCTCTCGCCAAGACACTGAACAGCAGCGCTGCCTCCCAGCACCCAGAGTATTTGGTGTCACCTGACCCAGAGCATCTGGAGCCCATTGATCCTAAAGAGCTTCTTGAGGAATGCAGGGCCGTCCTGCACACCCGACCTCCCCGGTTCCAGAGGGATTTTGTGGATCTGAGGACAGATTGCCCTAGTACCCACCCACCTATCAGGGTTATGCAATGGAACATCCTCGCCCAAGGTATGCTGGATGCTTTTGTGCCTCTGCAGTCAGAGCTGACAACTGACTAGCTTTTTCTTTTCAGCTCTTGGAGAAGGCAAAGACAACTTTGTACAGTGCCCTGTTGAAGCACTCAAATGGGAAGAAAGGAAATGTCTCATCCTGGAAGAAATCCTGGCCTACCAGCCTGATATATTGTGCCTCCAAGAGGTGGACCACTATTTTGACACCTTCCAGCCACTCCTCAGTAGACTAGGCTATCAAGGCACGTTTTTCCCCAAACCCTGGTCACCTTGTCTAGATGTAGAACACAACAATGGACCAGATGGTTGTGCCTTATTTTTTCTTCAAAACCGATTCAAGCTAGTCAACAGTGCCAATATTAGGCTGACAGCCATGACATTGAAAACCAACCAGGTGGCCATTGCACAGACCCTGGAGTGCAAGGAGTCAGGCCGACAGTTCTGCATCGCTGTTACCCATCTAAAAGCACGCACTGGCTGGGAGCGGTTTCGATCAGCTCAAGGCTGTGACCTCCTTCAGAACCTGCAAAACATCACCCAAGGAGCCAAGATTCCCCTTATTGTGTGTGGGGACTTCAATGCAGAGCCAACAGAAGAGGTCTACAAACACTTTGCTTCCTCCAGCCTCAACCTGAACAGCGCCTACAAGCTGCTGAGTGCTGATGGGCAGTCAGAACCCCCATACACTACCTGGAAGATCCGGACCTCAGGGGAGTGCAGGCACACCCTGGATTACATCTGGTATTCTAAACATGCTCTAAATGTAAGGTCAGCTCTCGATCTGCTCACTGAAGAACAGATTGGACCCAACAGGTTACCTTCCTTCAATTATCCTTCAGACCACCTGTCTCTAGTGTGTGACTTCAGCTTTACTGAGGAATCTGATGGACTTTCATAAATACTTGCTTTTGTCTTTTTAATCACAGGAGTCTATTTTTTTTTTTTTTTTTTTTTTTTTGAGACAGAGTCTCGCTCTGTTGCCTAGGCTGGAGTACAGTGGCCTGATCTCGGCTCACTGCAAGATCCGCCTCCCGGGTTCATGGCATTCTCCTGCCTCAGCCTCCAGAGCAACTGGGACAACAGGCGCCCGTCACCACGCCCAGCTAATTTTTTGTATTTTTAGTAGAGACGGGGTTTCACCGTGTTAGCCAGGATGGTCTCGATCTCCTGACCTTGAATCACAAGAGTCTTAACAGGGAATGTTTCAGGAAACAAATAGGATAAGACAATGCCAGAGGAAGGATAGAAACATGGGAAGTTTCTATCATTTCATTTTCTGCGTTTCCAGCATGCCCTTGGAAAAGACTCCCTTTAGTCCCTTTTTCAATTAAAACCTATGGTGAAAAAGGCGTTTGCACTCCAATTTTGGCTTGTGTTGTTTTCTTTTCCTTAATA